GCAGGCCAGGCTTGGGAAAAAGAAGGCCAATTAGGAAAGGTTTTTTGCACAAAGGAGGATATGTTCTCATTTTTATTTTAAATCAGCTTTATGATATAGCGAAAACTTAGAGTTAGCTTTGCCCATCATCCCATCGTCCTAAAGCAACACCTGTTTCCCTTCTTCCCTTTTCTGGTGATGGTTTGGGGTGTGCATTTGGAAGGGGGAACTATCTGGGTTCAGCCATAAAGAGCATTGAGAAGGAATAGGGGTAAGACCCCTGGCCTACGGGTAGAGGCCAGTGACTGAGACTCTCATTGCGGGAGGGGGCGATTAGTCGCAAAGCCGCCCATTCCAGGATTTGGAGATGCAGCTCCAGCACACCCTTCTTTCTCTGTCTGCCCTTAGCCTCTCCAGGATCTCCTAACGGAGGCCCCTTGGTGGGTCGGGAGCCTCTACCGACCACTAGTGGGAAGGGCACGAAGATCTTGCTATACAGAGTAGGACTGGGAGGGGACAGCGCGTAGTCGCAGAGTCAGGGAGGGGACCTCACCACCTGTCTCCTCCCTGAGGTCTTAGAACAGATACAAGAAATTCCAGGCGAAGGTCCCACAGGTGAGCGTGTGCCTGCGAGAGCCGTGGCCGCTGCATAGGGAGGGCCCCGCGGAGTGGGGCGGCAGCTGTGGGAGCTGTAGGTGTCCCCATTAGCCCGGGAGTCTCCGCCCCCGGAGGAACCTGGGCCTTGCGGGTGAGAGTCCCGAGCGAACGCGTCAGCCCGGGTGTGCTCTCTACGGTCCAGGGGGGCCAGGGCCTTCTTCGGGTGGGCCCGCCGCCCCTCCCGCAGGCCGCACGCCGCTCCTCCGGGGTCGCAGGGCTCAGTTAAGAGCCGGGGAGGGGAGAGGCTGGGCGAGCTCTCCCTCCGCACCGTCCCGCTGGGCTCCAGGGCAGGGGGGTGTCCCGGAGTCGTCCCCGGCTCCGCCCCCGAGGCCCCGCCCCGCGCCCGCCTCCCCGGCAGCCCCTCGAGCGAAGCCAGCCACGGACGGCCAGTCGCGGCCCGGAGCTGCGGAGCTCGGATCTTCTCCCCCGTCTGGCCCGCTCTCGACCCGCGCGCTCTGCTGGGCCATGGAGCCGGCCCCCGACGCCCAGGAGGCGCGCACTGTGCGCGAGGCGCTGGGCCGCTACGAGGCGGCGCTGGAGGGTGCGGTGCGCGCGCTGCACGAGGACATGCGGGGGCTGCAGCGCGGCGTGGAGCGGCGAGTGGCAGAGGCGATGCGCCTGGCCGGCCCCCTGGCGCGCACGGTGGCCGACCTGCAGCGGGACAACCAGCGGCTGCAGGCGCAGCTCGAGCGCCTGACGCGCCAGGTGGAGGCGCTGGGCTTGGCCAGCGGGATGTCCCCGGTGCCCGGCACTCCCGGCACGCCCAGCCCCCCGCCCGCGCCCGGGGTTCCCGACCGCGCGCCCCGCCTGGGCAGCGCACGCTTCGCCAGCCACGCCACCTTCTCGCTGTCCGGCCGCGGCCAGGTGAGCCCGGGGGAGCGCGTGCGCTGGCGCCAATGGGGTCTCGGTGACATTTGTGTCTCTGTAGAGTTTGGATCACGATGAGGCCAGTGAGTCGGAGATGAGAAAGACCTCAAACTCCTGCATCATGGAAAATGGGCACCAGCCGGGGGCAGGTAGGGCTGACGGCAGAGGAGGGGTGGCTGGGGACCACCCACCCATGCTGGTCACATGTTCCAGGTCCAGGCGATGGACCCCCTGAGATTGCCCAAAACTTCTCAGCACCAGATCCCCCCAGGCCTCGTCCTGTGAGCCTCTCCTTGCGGCTGCCCCACCAGCCAGTCACGGCCATCACCCGAGTCTCTGACAGGTTCTCTGGGGAGACCTCAGCTGCGGCTCTATCACCCATGTCTGCTGCCACCCTGGGGGGCCTCAACCCAAGCCCCAGCGAGGTCATCACGCCCTGGACTCCCAGTCCTAGCGGTATGAGCTGGAGAGCGTGGCCTTGGGGCAGAGTTTGTTACTTCTCTCCCTCTCTCTTCCACAGAGAAGAATTCCTCTTTCACGTGGTCTGTGCCAAGCTCTGGCTATGGGGCAGTGACAGCAAGCAAACACAGCAATAGGTGAGTCAGGGCCTGTGTTCCTGTGGGGTCGCCCCAGGTCCCAACTCGGCGATTCTTTCCTCAGCCCACCGCTGGTGACACCACCCCAGTCGCCCGTGTCCCCGCAGCCGCCAGCCATAACTCAGGTCCATCGGCAGGGGGAGCGTCGCAGGGAGCTGGTGAGGTCGCAGACGCTGCCCCGCACCTCGGAGGCGCAGGCCCGGAAAGCATTGTTTGAGAAGTGGGAGCAGGAAACGGCGGCCGGCAAGTACGGATGCCCACTCACAGACAGGCCCGGCCGCCCCCGCAGCAGGCCTGCCGTCTCTCCGCAGGGGGAAAGGCGAGGCCCGGGCCAGGCTGAAGCGGTCGCAGAGCTTCGGCGTGGCCAGCGCCAGCAGCATCAAGCAGATCCTGCTCGAGTGGTGCCGCAGCAAGACGCTGGGCTACCAGGTGAGCCCCGGCTCCCCTCCGGCTGCTGGGACCTCCCGCACTGACCCCACTCACCCTGTTGCAGCACGTGGACCTGCAGAACTTCTCCTCCAGCTGGAGCGACGGCATGGCCTTCTGCGCCCTGGTACACTCCTTCTTCCCCGATGCCTTTGACTACAACTCCCTGAGCCCCACGCAGAGGCAGAAGAACTTCGAGCTGGCTTTCACCATGGCCGAGTGAGTATGGTGGCTCCTGCTGGCTACCAGCCACCACCGTTCTGACGGGGCTTGTGTGTTTCAGGAATCTGGCCAACTGTGAGCGCCTCATCGAAGTGGAGGACATGATGGTGATGGGCCGCAAGCCGGACCCCATGTGTGTCTTCACCTACGTCCAGTCGCTGTACAACCACCTGCGTCGCTTCGAGTAAAGCCCCTGAGCCTGGATTGCCAAAGAGCAGCCCCAGGAAGAGGCCGGGGGTCCGCTTGCGATTCCCCAGCCAGGATGCCCCCAGGAGCCTTGCCGTTTGGTGTGAGCGCGCTGTTTGTTCTGTGGCATGTGACGGCACTCCCCTTCGAGCCCAGCTGTGTTACTGATTAAAAGTACTGCTGAGCTGTGGTCCGACAGCACTGATCACAGCCAAGGGCTTGGAGGAAAAGGAAAAATTATGAGAGAGAGAGAGACATTGGTGCTAAGTAATGATCTTCCTAAAGAAATGCTTGTGTTTATAGCTTCCAGAATGCTAATCTACAATTTTCCCTCTGGTGAATTCGATACATCGGCTTTACAGGGTTACAGTGATTACCAAGTGTTTTTTTTTATCAAAATACCCAGAGTTTTTTACTTCCTCACGCGATTGTAGGTTCCTCTCCTCCCTCCCTCTGGGCCACTGCCAGGAAACAGAGAGACCGCTTAATCAGCAGCTTGACAAAGAAGACCTCAAGTCTTGGGAAGAAACAGTTTAATCACTCCCAAGTCCTGGGCAACAGATGACCTTCAAGTCACCTCCGCTCTCCGGGGAGATGGGAAGGCTCTCCTCTCGGTCCCAAAGTCCTCCTGTTCTTCCCAGGAGGCCCCACAAGTGTTTGGCTAAGCACAGGCTCTCGGGAATTTAACACTTTTGGGGAAGGAATAGGCCCTTTGTGCTGAGAGAGAGTTTTTATTCACATCTTTTTTAGGGGATTTGCTGCAGATATTTATAAAAAGTAACTCCCTCTGTACCACTGACCCATTTATACATAAAAAAGATGTGTTGAATTTTGCTTGGGGTTTGTCATTTCTGTTTAGGAGATGG